AAAAACTAGGTATCTGGGAAACCGACTGTAAACAACATGCTTTACTGTTTTATTGAACAAAATTTATTCTTGGGTATGTCATCTACTCGGATTCAGGCTGTGGAAGCTACATGTCATAAGGTCCCAAGGGAAGGTCACAAAGGAGTAGGGCGGGTATAGAAGACAGCAAAACCAATTTCTAGTTTAGTTAGAATACGTTACTTATCCTGCTAAAATCTTGGTCATTAGGTGACATGAGAGCGTTCCTGGCAGTTACAGGAACAAGTGTCTTGTCTGAAAGAGGGTTTAAGTGTCCCAAAATTATCGGAAAGAAATTTCTGACCTAAAGCTAAGGGGGTGGGGGCAGGAATCGGGAAATAAAAGGTAGTGAAAACAAAGACGAAAGGGAGCATTATCCTCACACTTACCCTGGACCTAGGAAGGCTGCATTCTTCAGAGAGGGGGCTGCAGATAGACAAGGCGAAGGTCAGCAAAGTCAAATGAAATCTGGTTTGCCCTTTCCTTACCCCCGCCAGGCTCTATCACTAAGCCTATGTACCCCTCTTTCCCGTCCCTCAAGACCCCACGCTCCCTTCCGAACTGCACTGACCACTCGCCTCTCAGGCCCGTGTCGCTGCGCCCTTCTCCCCTCCCTGTCACCCCTAGATTCGCTTCTTTCCAATCACTCTGATAGTCCAGAGCAGGGTCTATACCCCTTACCCGCTGTGGCGGCGGCGGAAAGTACCACCCGGGACAGCATGGTCAACGAAAGTCCAGGTAGCAATCTTAGCGTCCCTGTGACCCCGATAGGAGAATCTGTCAGGGCAGGACCAAGATGGCCGCTCACAAGTCTCGCGAGATGAAAATTTTGTACTCTTCCTTCAACTTTCCTTGGGAGATTTTTAAAAAAAATTATCGCGAGAAGAGTCAAGTAACGCTGAGAGCCTATCGCATGAGGGCGACAGCCGGAAAGCAGGATGGAGCCATAGAAGCAATTCTCGCGAGAAGTAGAGTTGCGGTTCCCTCGGGAGAGGGGCGGAGGCTCAGAGGTGCACCACGTGGGGTTTGCTGCCGGAGCGGAGTCTCCGGCCGGCGTCCAGTTTGAGTCTAGGTTGGAGTTGGAACCGTGGAGATGCGGAAGGAAACCCCACCCCCCCTAGTGCCCCCGGCGGCCCGGGAGTGGAATCTTCCCCCAAATGCGCCCGCCTGCATGGAACGGCAGTTGGAGGCTGCGCGGTACCGGTCCGGTGAGCCGAGATCCCGGGCCTGGGAGCTCCCTCTTCACGCGCTGACAGCTTGTACCCCCCGTAGATGGGGCGCTTCTCCTCGGGGCCTCCAGCCTGAGTGGGCGCTGCTGGGCCGGCTCCCTCTGGCTTTTTAAGGACCCCTGTGCCGCCCCCAACGAAGGCTTCTGCTCCGCCGGAGTCCAAACGGAGGCTGGAGTGGCTGACCTCACTTGGGTTGGGGAGAGAGGTATTCTAGTGGCCTCCGATTCAGGTGAGTCACTATCCCATTATCCACCCCCACCCAGCTCATGTTTTCCTTACCCTACCCCCAACAGGTGCTGTTGAATTGTGGGAACTAGATGAGAATGAGACACTTATTGTCAGCAAGTTCTGCAAGTATGAGCATGATGACATTGTGTCTACAGTCAGTGTCTTGAGCTCTGGCACACAAGCTGTCAGTGGTAGCAAAGACATCTGGTGGGTCCCTGTTCTCATTGCTCCTGTCTCTAAGATTAAATGTCTGTTTGCTTTTGCTTCTTAGCATCAAGGTTTGGGACCTTGCTCAGCAGGTGGTACTGAGTTCATACCGAGGTGAGTATTCTTTCATTTTTAGCCCTGGTGTTCTATCATATTTCTCTTTCTCTCTCCTTTATAGCTCATGCTGCTCAGGTCACTTGTGTTGCTGCCTCTCCTCACAAGGACTCTGTGTTTCTTTCATGCAGCGAGGTAAGAGATAGCTCCTTCTTCCCTAAACACACTGAAATCCTTTTTCTGTTCCACCTTCCTCTAGGACAATAGAATTTTACTCTGGGATACCCGCTGTCCCAAGCCAGCATCACAGATTGGTGAGTCTGAGATTCATTGGTGGGAGAATAGTTTTTGGTCCAGACCCTCGTCTCTCCTTTGCAGGCTGCAGTGCGCCTGGCTACCTTCCTACCTCGCTGGCTTGGCATCCTCAGCAAAGTGAAGTCTTTGTCTTTGGTAAGGCAGCGTGTCAGACTTCATATTGACTCAATCACTATGACATGTTCCTTCTCTTCTACAGGTGATGAGAATGGGACAGTCTCCCTTGTGGACACCAAGAGTACAAGCTGTGTCCTGAGCTCAGCTGTACACTCCCAGTGTGTCACTGGGCTGGTGTTCTCCCCACACAGGTACTGTTCTTTGTCATCAGGGGCCTGATGGGCGGCCCAGTTAAGGTTTTGTCTTGGGATCCAGGCTGGACCTTTCACAACCCTCTCCTCCATCTGATAGTGTTCCCTTCCTGGCCTCTCTCAGTGAAGACTGCTCACTTGCTGTGCTGGACTCAAGCCTTTCTGAGTTGTAAGTGTGAAGTGGAATCCTTTGGGAATCAGTACTCTGCCCCGACTTTTTTTCTTTCTTCTAGGTTTAGAAGCCAAGCCCACAGAGACTTTGTGAGAGATGCGACTTGGTCCCCGCTCAATCACTCCCTGCTTACCACAGTGGGCTGGGACCATCAGGTCGTCCACCACGTTGTGCCCACAGAACCTCTCCCAGCCCCTGGACCTGCAAGTGTTACTGAGTAGATTGGATTTAAGACAAAAAGCAAGTCCCCCATGAGTGTCCACTTCTTTGCCCTGCCCTCTCAGCTTGTGAGACAACACAGGAGCCTTCTATAGTATGTTGATATGCTAGATCTGTGCCGTTAATAGGCATCGTCTCTCAGCCTGAGGGAGGCTGGATTCTGGGTTCCTGTAGTCACAGGGAGGAAAAGCTTTCTTAAAAATGGACATGTATGTGCGTGTGAGTGTGTGTGTAGATTTATAGTTTTTGGTAGTGGCAGGAATAAAAAAAATCCATCCTACATCTTCCCTAAGCACTGCCTCTCTCTCACCCCCCAAAACAAGTTGACGAAAGGGTTTTATGTAGCTGTCTATGAGGAATTGGCCGTGTCTGGGTGGGTTATGGGATGTGGGCATCCCTGGGTTCTTGGAAGCAGCTCTTATGCTACTCATAGAGATGGGATTGACTTTATTTTTTTATAGTGCTTAATTCACCATTATGAGAAATGCTTCCAGTCACAAAAATGCAGCCCAGCTCACTCTGAGGAAGAAGCAGGACTTGGTACGGTTTTACACAACTCCTTACCATTAAACTGAATCAGAAATCCATTTTCTGGCTGAATAAAAAGTTTGGCTTGCCTGTGTAATGCCCACTCCCTTCCCCCTGGCTCCCTAGTGATGGGACATATATGAGAGAGAAGTGTTTTTCTATCATAGACACCATAGGGGAAAGTTTGGGGATGAAGGAGAGCTTAAAGGTGTTTCAATTAAGTTAGAAAACTGACACAGGCTGTTGAGAATTCTTTGCCACTTTTCCCACCCCAAAACAGCATGGGGCCTGACATCTTCTGCCCTGGTCCCCTTTCTCTTGATGTGGAAAGTCTGAATGCAGTATTTATAGACTTCTAAGGTTTTAAAATCCAGTATCAAGAAGAAAATCAGAAATACTGGTTGGTGAAATAAAGAGTTTAGGCATTGTTGGCCTGTCTTTTTTGAAGCATGTGTGTTATGTGTAGTTAGATATATTTCACTTATGTGAGTCATCATGGTGTTGGTCTTGTAGCCCATTATTTTTCCTGTGCTTCCCCAGCTTCCCAAAGTAGCTAGTTAGAACTTAAGGTAAATATTTATTCTTGGGTTGGTGGAGTGGATATTGCCAGTTAGGAGTCATGGATCAATTACTGATTATATTGAAAGTAAATATAATCAATTATGTACTTTTGAGCTTTGCAGGTTCAATTTAGGTAAAAATCACATTATGAAACTGGGAAAGTCTGAAGGAATATGGGCAAAATATTTCTCAGTAAAGCTTCCATGCTTCACCCTTGACATGATTACCCTTGAGTAAAACATGGGAATTTGTAGTTGTGTGATCCTCTGGCGTTGATGTGGAGTA